CATCCTGATGGACACAGGGATGCTTGCAAAGTGACAAACTTTAGAGGTATCCCAGGTCACCCCACCTGGCACTGCGGACGCCCACGTGGCCCCACCCCTCACTTGGCAATATTCTCATCAAGTGTCAGCACTAGCTTATTGTATTGACTGCCTCCTGGCTGGACTCTAAGAGACAGTGTCTTTTATTGCATGCTACATCCCCAACATCTAGAACAGTGTCAGGCAAACAGTTGTTTAATAAACGGTGGAAGGAAGGAAGGGAGGGAGGGAGGGAGGGAAGGAGGGAAGGAAGGTGGGTAGGTTGGTTTCTATTTTCCACCAAAATATTGAGGACCTCTCCTGCCTGTCCACTTGCTCTGGTGCGCCTCTCAACCCTCGCGCCCCACCTGGACTCAATCCCGCAGTCCTGCCTCTCCTTCCTTGGGCCCCCGGGGAAGAACCCCGACAGCGGCCGGCACATTTGAGTGGGGCCCTGGACGTTTGGGGAGGTTTGGACACATTCCCGAATGCCTCCCTGCTGTGGGTTAGGTGGGCCTGTCTTGGGCTGGCAGCGAGGACAACGTTGTGGCTAGGTCGTCAGTTAGTGAGCCAGCACGGTCTGAGCCGCCACACTCCGCGCCCCGCCCACGCGCCCCGCCCTTTCCAGTTTTGCCTCGCCTGCTCGGGTCTTCGCTCCTGTAACCCATACGATCTTAGCCCCGCCCCCGTGGTGTCGTGGGTCCACGCTACTGGTCCTCTCCTAGAAAGCCGCGAAATGACCAGTTCCTCATTGGCCACACGTTCTCCCGCGCCACCACCGCAGCCACAACAACCGCCACGTGCTCAACCTTGGCGCCTGCCCATTGGCCACCAGCCTCTACCCGCCCACTCTCCCTTTCCGCCCCTAATTTCCCTCTTCTTCCTTCCATTGGCTGTCGGGCTCAGGGGCTCTCTTTTCAGCCTGGGGCGCGCAGCGCCTCGGATGCGGATTGGCCGAAGGCGGGGCTGGGAGGCGGGTTAAAGAGCGCGTTGCTGGCTGGGCCACGCGTGCTTGAGAAGGTTCAATGGCGTGGCAGGGACTAGCGGCCGAGTTCCTGCAGGTGCCGGCGGTGACGCGGGCTTACACCGCAGCCTGTGTCCTCACCACCGCCGCGGTGGTAAGCGGCCGGGCGGACCGGACGTCGCCTTGGGGCAGCTCTTGACTGGCCCCTGGTTCCACAGCAGCTGGAGCTCCTCAGCCCCTTTCAACTCTACTTCAACCCGCACCTTGTGTTCCGGAAGTTCCAGGTGAGGCCGCCCCGCGCCGCGCACCTGTGGGCCCACCCCGCACCTGACCGCCCGTCCCCCGTAGGTCTGGAGGCTCGTCACCAACTTCCTCTTCTTCGGGCCCCTGGGATTCAGCTTCTTCTTCAACATGCTCTTCGTGTATCCTGCGCCCTGCGGACACGGGCTGGGTGGCCTGGTGGCACTTCCTATACCGACGCCGTAGGTTCCGCTACTGCCGCATGCTGGAAGAGGGCTCCTTCCGCGGCCGCACGGCCGACTTCGTCTTCATGTTTCTCTTCGGGGGCGTCCTTATGACCGTATCCTTCCCGCAGGCTCTGGAACCTCGGGCGCCTGCACCGGAGCACCTTGACTCTGGCCCAGCTGCTGGGACTCCTGGGCAGCCTGTTCTTCCTGGGCCAGGCCCTCATGGCCATGCTGGTGTACGTGTGGAGCCGCCGCAGCCCTCGGGTGAGGGTCAACTTCTTCGGCCTGCTCACTTTCCAGGCACCGTTCCTGCCTTGGGCGCTCATGGGCTTCTCGCTGCTGCTGGGCAACTCCATCCTCGTGGACCTGCTGGGTGAGCCTCCCGGTACATCTAGTCCGCCCCAGGGGTGACCCCACAGTCCGTGGCTGTCTCACAGGGATTGCGGTGGGCCATATCTACTACTTCCTGGAGGACGTCTTCCCCAACCAGCCTGGAGGCAAGAGGCTCCTGCAGACCCCTGGCTTCCTGTGAGTGTTGAGAGCCCTCCCTCCCTCTCCCCACCCTCAGAAGGATCCCCACCGATGGGGACCTGTGCTGGCCTGTGCTCAACACGGGCCCCTCCCCACAGAAAGCTGCTCCTGGATGCCCCTGCAGAAGACCCCAATTACCTGCCCCTCCCTGAGGAACAGCCAGGACCCCATCTGCCACCCCCGCAGCAGTGACCCCCACCCAGGGCCAGGCCTAAGAGGCTTCTGGCAGCTTCCATCCTACCCATGACCCCTACTTGGGGCAGAAAAAACCCATCCTAAAGGCTGGGCCCATGCAAGGGCCCACCTGAATAAACAGAATGAGCTGCAGTCTCTTGGCCCACAGCACTGGCTTCCCCATCTCACCTGGCCACATCCTTCTATGCCTGCCCCGTCCTCACTCAGTGTGGCCTCTCAGCCCAACTGCAGGTGGTAGGATAGGGGTGCCCACAGAGGGCAAAGAAACTGCCCATGGTTGCCTGGCAGAGCTTTGAGCTCACAGGTTGCCAGGCAGAGCTTTTGAGCTCACAGGTGACAGGCTCAGGGTTCTCATCCTGGCCCCACCAGGGCCTTGGGCAAGTCCTGCCCACCATAGGCCTCTGCTACCTGCCAGTCAGCGGGGAAGTTCACCAGATTTCGGCTGCTGGGGCCAGGACAGGCGTCTCCTAGGTTGTGCCAAACCAGCCTACAGATGTTCCTGCCAGTGGTGCCTTCAGGCTGATGCCAATCTAGCCTCTCCTGTCTCTCATCAGCCACCCTGACAGGTGGGCGTATGCCTCATTTTTCATCTGGTGATGCCAAAGCCCCATGGATTCAGGTGCAGAAGAGGGCCAGGACTAGGTCTTCTGCCCTTTCTATGACCTCAGAGCCTAAGTTTTCACCTTAGCAGAGTTCTGAGACTGGGTGAGGCAGGGACTTCTGGAAGGTTCTGTTCCTGCCCTTTTTAGCTGAGGACGTGTGTGAGCCTTATCCGACCCCTGTGGCTCATTTTTCTCTTCTGACCTGGCAGCTTTCCTTGTTGTTCTAAGCCTGTCCATGTTGTGGTTTATTTCTGGATGCTCAGTGGCACGGGGCCTCCTCCAAAGACAGGTTGTCATTTTCATGGTAACAACACTGTTCTCTGTTGAGTCTGCCCTCCGTGTTGTAGCCAGACCTTGTGGAGATGGCTTTGCGGCGGTGTGAGCTGGCGGTCAGGAGTGAGGGCCCAGCCTTCCCGGCACCTCCCAGCCAGGTGGCCCTGCCCGACCTGTGGGGTGAGGCAGCCAAGGTTCCTTCCATCCCCCCAGTTGTGGAGACACAGGGCTGCCTCACCCTTTCATTGCCGAGGTTCCTACCTCATGGACAGAACAAACACCTCAGCAATGAAACCTGTTCATGTCTAAGAGCAGCTGGGCTGGGAATCTTCCCCTTTGTTCAAGGCCTTCCAGTAAGGCCCAGCTGTCCCCTTGCTGTGCATGGGGCTCTGGGGAGTTCCACTCTTTGATGGAGGGCAGAGGCCCTGAGTGCAAACTCCCTGGGAAGAGTCCCATGCTAACATGTGCTCAAAGGAGCCCTCCTCTCACATCTCAGCGACCAAGAACCCCAATCCCTAATCAGAGCTCTGCCTCTGCCCCACATGGGGCCCTACCCCACTTCCAGGGAGCACAGCAGCCTCTGACCCTAGCCCTGCCCTGGCAGCATGGGACCTGCCAACAGCTGAGGGTGGCAGCAGTCTGTGCTGGGATCTGTGCCCGGATCTGTGCCCATTCTCTTCAGTAAGGCTGGAGCTGCGAGCCAGTTTGCTGCCCTCCCAGATCCTGTGTCCATTCTGAAGAATGGGGACACCTCCCTATTACAGATGAGAACAGAGGGGACATGAACTCCTTGGAGGCAGGGCTGGGAAGGGACCCTGGGCTGTGTCTCCTCCCTGTACCGTGTCAACTCCAAGAGCTGGCACCAGGCCGGGAGGGCTATTCCCATATTCCTCACAGCTGGCTTGTAAGGCAGGAGCTGGCCCAGGCCACAGCACCTGCTGGGGTGGGAAAGGGCCCCAGCTGACCTGGCTATGGGTGCCACTGGAGCTAGAACAGCCCTCCTGCACCCAGGCTGGCGACAGCCCAGCAGTGCCCACACAGGACTGGGCCCTCCGCAGGGGACTTCAGAGCAGCAAGGCCCCAGCTGGCAGTAGCCTGACCATCTGGACACAGCAGAGCCAGGGCGGCCCAGGGACGGCAGGAGAGCTCGCGGCACCTTCCTGAGGCCAAGCAAGGGGAGCAGGGTTAGGGCTGTTCCTGAAAGGCAGAGAGCCTCTTGCCCTGAGCCTCACAGCTACTCTTCTCAGCTCTCTGGGTCTGGAAGGAGAACAGGCTGAGGGGAGCTGAGAGGAGCTGAGGTGCTACCCGGAGCCCCATTCACCCCCACCTGCCCACTTGGGAATCTGAGGCAGAGGAGGGTGAGGCCTGTGTGCCAACCTTGTTCACATACCACCTTCGTCCCCCCAGGCCCCGGCCCCACTCCTGGCTCTCATTATTTTTATGTTAAAACTTTGAAGAAATTGAACATGACCTGTTGAAGAAATTGAACATGACCTGTTGCCTTTTATTTAAAAACTGTT